TCGCCGCCTCTACCTCCCTACCTGCTACACCTGGCACCCCTGCCCCCACCCCTGCTCATACTCTTCCCCCGCCCCCGACACCTCGGGCGCCCCCTCACACGCTCCTATTCTCCACACTTCCGTCCCCGAAAACTCGGGCGCCCTCTCCCTTCACGCTCAGTCTCTCCTCCCTCCCCGCCCGGCCCCGGACCCAGCCTGGAGATCGCGCTCGGGAGGGGCGGCTGCCGCCCGCGGGGCGCCCGCGGTGCCCGGGCCTGGGCAGCGAGGAGGTGACGCCGCCCCCGCGGGATGAGCCCGGGAGGCGGAGGGGCGGAGGAGGTGCTGGCGGCGGCACTGAGCGGCGGCGGCGCAGGGCGCGCGGGCCTTCCGCGCCGACTCCATCGACCCAAGGGGCGGCGGCGGTGGCGGCGGCTGAGCGACCCTGGGCCGGGCGCGTGATGAGGAGGGGCCGGCGCCAGACCCCGCTGCACGTCGGAGCTCGCCTGGATCCGGGCGTTGGCAGCCGAAGGGCCCTGGCCCCGGGACTCTCCGCCGCTAGCCCCCGTCATATCTTCTCCGCTTTCGCTTCTCCACTCTAGCCGGGGGTGGGGTGGGTGGGGTTGGGGTCTCCGCGGGGGTTTCCGGCCCCGCGGCCCGCTCCCGGGTGTGCCTGGAGGAGTTCTCCCTCTGTGGCGCGCGGGAGCCCTGTGATGCGTCAGCCGGCGGGACGGATGAGTTGCTTCTCCGGGAAACCGTCCTCGCTTCCTCACGACCCTCTCGGCTCCCGCCTGGGTGCCCCTCGGGCCGGCAGTACTCCGCCTCCGGGCGCTCGAAGCGAGTTCCCCGGGGGCTTGTTCGCAGGCACCCCTTCCCCTCCGAGGCGGCGCGCGCGCTCCCGGCCCTGACCGCGGCCGGACACACTCGCGCCCCGGTCCGCCTGTCGCCCTCCCGCCTGCTCCCTCCAGTCACCCCACCCTTAGCTGTCCCCGCCACCTTACTCCACCACCCTCCCCCGCCTCTCCGCGCACTCCGCGTCCCGGCCTCCAGTTCCCCTTTCCCTTGAACCGCTCACTTCACAGCCCTTCGCCCCCGGGAAGAAGAAACATTTCCCGAAGCGCACTCCTCAGCCCTCCTTCCCCACGCGCTCGCCCTCCCCTCCCCCTGCTTTTCTTGGGGGAGGGGGGCTGTCGCCTTGGATTGAAGGCCATTGATTTGTATGTATTTGTCCCAGCGCTGGAGGCTGCCCCAGCCGCCGCGCCGGTGCCGCCGCTGCCAGTGGAGTTGCCTCCCCGCTTCCCTAGGGTGGTTCGGCTCCACCAAACATGTCGGCTCCTGTCGGGCCCCGGGGCCGCCTGGCTCCCATCCCGGCGGCCTCTCAGCCGCCTCTGCAGCCCGAGATGCCTGACCTCAGCCACCTCACGGAGGAGGAGAGGAAAATCATCCTGGCCGTCATGGATAGGCAGAAGAAAGAAGAGGAGAAGGAGCAGTCCGTGCTCAAGTAAGGACCTGGCTCCATATTCCCGCCTCTCTGTGCACTCAGTTGTGCAAACTTATCTTTTTAGGGTCAAAGAAGAACACAAACCACAACTGACACAGTAAGTAAATGTATTAAGAGTGTAGTAGGCTTTATTCAGTCACATTATTTGCTTATTTAAACAGGTGGTTTCCCTTTAGTGGAATCACTGAACTGGTAAATAACGTTCTTCAGCCCCAGCAAAAACAACAAAATGAAAAGGAGCCCCAGACGTAAGTAAGCTGATCTATATAGACTAAATATTCCAACTTTTTTTCTTATCTATTTTCTCTGCAGAAAACTGCATCAGCAGTTTGAAATGTATAAAGAGCAGGTAAAGAAGATGGGAGAAGAATCACAGCAACAGCAAGAACAGAAGGGTGATGCGCCAACCTGTGGTATCTGCCACAAAACAAAGTTTGCTGATGGATGTGGCCATAACTGTTCATATTGCCAAACAAAGTTCTGTGCTCGTTGTGGAGGTCGAGTGTCATTACGCTCAAACAAGGTACAGAAATGAAAATTACAGTTCTCTTCTAGTTCTAACTTGCTTTCGTGGATATTCACTCCAGGAGGACAAAGTGGTTAGAGTCTTTTTTTCTGTCTAATATTAGTTCTAATTTTTTCCCCCTATGTCTTCATGTGCAGGTTATGTGGGTATGTAATTTGTGCCGAAAACAACAAGAAATCCTCACTAAATCAGGAGCATGGTTTTATAATAGTGGATCTAATACACCACAGCAACCTGATCAAAAGGTTCTTCGAGGGCTAAGAAATGAGGAGGCACCTCAGGAGAAGAAACCAAAACTACATGAGCAGACCCAGTTCCAAGGACCCTCAGGTGACTTATCTGTACCTGCAGTGGAGAAAAGTCGATCTCATGGGCTCACAAGACAGCATTCTATTAAAAATGGGTCAGGCGTGAAGCATCACATTGCCAGTGACATAGCTTCAGACAGGTAAACATTTTGTTTAATCTTTAGGCAAATGTTTCTCATCTTGAATCTATTTTTTTTTTTTTAGGAAAACTTCCTCTGAACTTCTGAACTCCAAGATTATTTCAAGGTAACCTGTTATTACAAGTTTTCTTAACATTTCTTCTCATTGTTCTTTTCCTTTGGTTACTTAGGAAAAGAAGCCCATCTGTGTCCAGAGATCAGAATAGAAGATACGACCAAAGGGAAGAAAGAGAGGAATATTCACAGTATGCTACTTCGGATACCGCAATGCCTAGATCTCCATCAGATTATGCTGATAGGCGATCTCAACATGAACCTCAGTTTTATGAAGACTCTGATCATTTAAGTTATAGGGACTCCAACAGGAGAAGTCATAGGCATTCCAAAGAATATATTGTAGATGATGAGGATGTGGAAAGCAGAGATGAATACGAAAGGCAAAGGAGAGAGGAAGAGTACCAGTCACGCTACCGAAGTGATCCGAATTTGGCCCGTTATCCAGTAAAGCCACAACCCTATGAAGAACAAATGCGGATCCATGCTGAAGTGTCCCGAGCACGGCATGAGAGAAGGCATAGTGATGTTTCTTTGGCAAATGCTGATCTGGAAGATTCCAGGATTTCTATGCTAAGGATGGATCGACCATCAAGGCAAAGATCTATATCAGAACGTAGAGCTGCCATGGAAAATCAGCGATCTTATTCAATGGAAAGAACTCGAGAGGCTCAGGGACCAAGTTCTTATGCACAAAGGACCACAAACCATAGTCCTCCTACCCCCAGGAGGAGTCCACTACCCATAGATAGACCAGACTTGAGGCGTACTGACTCACTACGGAAACAGCACCACTTAGATCCTAGCTCTGCTGTAAGAAAAACAAAACGGGAAAAAATGGAAACAATGTTAAGGAATGATTCTCTCAGTTCAGACCAGTCAGAGTCAGTGAGACCTCCACCACCAAAGCCTCATAAATCAAAGAAAGGCGGTAAAATGCGCCAGATTTCGTTGAGCAGTTCAGAGGAGGAATTGGCTTCCACGCCTGAATATACAAGTTGTGATGATGTTGAGATTGAAAGTGAGAGTGTAAGTGAAAAAGGTAAGCTTTCTAATCATACATTTTGCTGTAATATCTTTTTTTTTTTTTTATCCCATACCTGTAGGGGACAGTCAAAAGGGAAAAAGAAAAACTAGTGAGCAGGCAGTTTTGTCGGACTCTAACACCAGGTCTGAGAGACAAAAGGAAATGATGTACTTTGGTGGCCACTCTTTGGAAGAGGATTTGGAATGGTCTGAACCTCAGATTAAGGACTCTGGGGTAGATACGTGTAGTAGCACAACCCTTAACGAGGAGCATAGCCATAGTGATAAGGTACTGAGATTGTGGAGCCTGCCTTTTAACCTTATTTATTTTGTTTGTTGATGCAAAATGTCAGCACCCTGTAACCTGGCAACCATCTAAAGATGGAGATCGTTTAATTGGTCGCATTTTATTAAATAAGCGTCTAAAAGATGGAAGTGTACCTCGAGATTCAGGAGCAATGCTTGGCTTGAAGGTATGTAATAAAAAGTATGAGATTTTGGCTCTTTCCCATGTTAATACTTTCCTCTTTTAAACAGGTTGTAGGAGGAAAGATGACTGAATCAGGTCGGCTTTGTGCATTTATTACTAAAGTAAAAAAAGGAAGTTTAGCTGATACTGTAGGACATCTTAGACCAGGTAGGGTTTTACCTTTGATTATTTACATTTAATATAAGATTATTATTACTGACACCCACTATAGGTGATGAAGTATTAGAATGGAATGGAAGACTACTGCAAGGAGCCACATTTGAGGAAGTGTACAACATCATTCTAGAATCCAAACCTGAACCACAAGTAGAACTTGTAGTTTCAAGGCCTATTGGGTAAGTTGGTTTCAGTATTTTATATGTGTGTGTCTGTCTTTCTTTTTTTTTTTAATCATTTCAGAGATATACCGCGAATACCTGATAGCACACATGCACAACTGGAGTCCAGTAAGTTTTATTTATGCTGGAAGAAAACGTTATTATTATTCGTTATGTGTAATTATCGTTTCAGGTTCTAGCTCCTTTGAATCTCAAAAAATGGATCGTCCTTCTATTTCTGTTACCTCTCCCATGAGTCCTGGAATGTTGAGGGATGTCCCACAGTTCTTATCAGGACAACTTTCAGTATGTAGTCATTACGTTTACTCTTCTTTTTGTTATTGCTTTTTTCTTTAATTTTGCTTACCAGAGCCAAAGCCTTAGTAGAAGAACAACGCCTTTTGTTCCTAGGGTTCAGGTAAAGGCCTTGTCTGCCTGATAGAAACTAAATGAATTGATAAATGAATATTTTTGCTTTTCAGATAAAACTATGGTTTGACAAGGTTGGTCACCAATTAATAGTTACAATTTTGGGAGCAAAAGATCTCCCTTCCAGGGAAGATGGGAGGCCAAGGAATCCTTATGTTAAAATTTACTTTCTTCCAGACAGAAGGTAAGGATATAAAACAAAATAAATGTTCTGGAGTAAGTTCATAATTCATTGTTTTTTTCCATAGTGATAAAAACAAGAGAAGAACTAAAACAGTAAAGAAAACATTGGAACCCAAATGGAACCAAACATTCATTTATTCTCCAGTCCACCGAAGAGAATTTCGGGAACGAATGCTAGAGATTACCCTTTGGGATCAAGCTCGTGTTCGAGAGGAAGAAAGTGAATTCTTAGGCGAGGTATCTGGAGTTGTTTTAAAGTTTATGCTATTTTATAACCGTCCTTTGTCTCTTGGGTTTGTAGATTTTAATTGAATTAGAAACAGCATTATTAGATGATGAGCCACATTGGTACAAACTTCAGACGCATGATGTCTCTTCATTGCCACTTCCCCACCCTTCTCCATATATGCCACGAAGACAGCTCCATGGAGAGAGCCCAACACGGAGGTTGCAAAGTAAGTTTTACTAAAATTCTTTCATATTTTTAATTTTTAATTATTGCTATTGTTTACTTTATAGGGTCAAAGAGAATAAGTGATAGTGAAGTCTCTGACTATGACTGTGATGATGGAATTGGTGTAGTATCAGGTAAGAATTTTAGAATTATTTTATAGTATTAAAACTATAATATTTATTAATTTTCTACCTTTAGATTATCGACATGATGGTCGAGATCTTCAAAGCTCAACATTATCAGTGCCAGAACAAGTAATGTCATCAAACCACTGTTCACCATCAGGGTCTCCTCATCGAGTAGATGTTATAGGAAGGACTAGATCATGGTCACCCAGTGTCCCTCCTCCACAAAGGTAAGATAGACTACTTATTTTATTTGTAGGGTACTAAGATATTGAATAGATCTTGTTGTTTTAGTCGGAATGTGGAACAGGGGCTTCGAGGGACCCGCACTATGACCGGACATTATAATACAATTAGCCGAATGGACAGACATCGTGTCATGGATGACCATTATTCTCCAGATAGAGACAGGTAAATATGATTAAATACTATTAGACCTTATTTCAACTGAGCTGCTTTTTGACTAACGTTTCAGGGATTGTGAAGCAGCAGATAGACAGCCATATCACAGATCCAGATCAACAGAACAACGGCCTCTCCTTGAGCGGACCACCACCCGCTCCAGATCCACTGAACGTCCTGATACAAACCTCATGAGGTCGATGCCTTCATTAATGACTGGAAGATCTGCCCCTCCTTCACCTGCCTTATCGAGGTGAAAGATAAATCAATCAGACTAATTTCCCCACTGAAAATGAATATTAATGGTGTGTCTTTAGGTCTCATCCTCGTACTGGGTCTGTCCAGACAAGCCCATCAAGTACTCCAGTCGCAGGACGAAGGGGCCGACAGCTTCCACAGCTTCCACCAAAGGGAACGTTGGATAGAAGTAAGTTTTATTTCTAATTGTCTCGTTTAGGAATTAATTTTATGGGTTTTTTTCTACTCGATAGGTACTATGGATATAGAGGAGAGAAATCGCCAAATGAAAATTAACAAATACAAACAGGTAGCCGGATCAGATCCCAGACTGGAACAAGATTACCATTCGAAGGCAAGACATTTTTCTTTTTAAAAGTTGTAAAAACTTCTGCGTATTTGTCAATCTGTGTTAACAGTATCGATCAGGATGGGATCCTCATAGAGGGGCAGATAATGTTTCTACTAAATCTTCGGACAGTGATGTAAGTGATATATCTGCGGTTTCAAGGACTAGTAGTGCTTCTCGTTTCAGCAGCACAAGCTACATGTCTGTCCAATCAGAACGCCCAGGAGGAAACAAGAAAATCAGGTAAGGGGATTTCAACAACAAACTTCTCTAAATGCATGCCTTCAATTTCTGTTGCTTTCAAAAGACCAAAGGGAATAGAAGAGGGAGGGAAAGAAGGGGATAAGCATGAAGAGATAGTTCATGAGAAGGAAGAGGTAAAGGAAGAAAGAATTAATGAGAATGAGAAAGGGAAAGAGATTGCCAAAACGTGTAATAAGGAGAAAAACAGAGAATCAGGAGACGAGGAAAAAACACAAGATATACACGAGCAAGGGAAAGAAAAAGAACAGTGGAATAAAGAGGATTTGCAAAGGAGATTCTCACAAGATGATACCAGGTAAAATATGTTATTTGTAGGCATTTCCCATTGTCCTCACTTTTAATGATCCATCGGCTGACAGTGTCTTTACATCCAAAATGCAAAGCAGACAAATGGGCATATCAGGGAAGAACATGACAAAAAGCACCAGCATCAGTGGAGACATGTGCTCACTGGAGAAGAATGATGGCAGCCAGTCTGACACTGCAGTGGGCACCTTGGGCACCAGTGGCAAAAAGCGGCGCTCTAGCCTTGGTGCCAAAATGGTAGCTATCGTTGGTCTGTCACGGAAAAGTCGCAGTGCTTCTCAGCTCAGCCAAACGGGTAGGAATTTCAATGTTACTTTTAACTTGATAAGCTGTTACACTTTTTGTTTCTATCTCTGCAGAAGCAGGAGGTAAAAAACTAAGGAGCACTGTCCAAAGAAGTACAGAAACAGGCCTGGCCGTGGAAATGAGGAACTGGATGACTCGACAGGCAAGCCGAGAGTCTACAGATGGTAGCATGAACAGCTACAGCTCAGAAGGAAAGTGAGTGAGGCTGCATGTGATGTGTGTCTCCTGGATTTAATCTCATATGTTATTTTGCTTTCAGTCTGATTTTCCCTGGTGTTCGCTTGGCCTCTGATAGCCAGTTCAGTGATTTCCTGGATGGCCTTGGCCCTGCTCAGCTAGTGGGACGCCAGACTCTGGCAACACCTGCAATGGGTAAGAATTTCTGCCACATGATTTCACTATTTAAAGCACATTTGTTCCTTCCTTCTTCCATTAGGTGACATTCAGGTAGGAATGATGGACAAAAAGGGACAGCTGGAGGTAGAAATCATCCGGGCCCGTGGCCTTGTTGTAAAACCAGGTTCCAAGACACTGCCAGGTAAAAACAAAAGAGATTTTTCTATTATTGTCTGCTCATTCTCCTCTGTGTTTTCTTTCCCAAGCACCGTATGTAAAAGTGTATCTATTAGATAACGGAGTCTGCATAGCCAAAAAGAAAACAAAAGTGGCAAGAAAAACGCTGGAACCCCTTTACCAGCAGCTATTATCTTTCGAAGAGAGTCCACAAGGAAAAGTTTTACAGGTATCTACTTAATTGTTTATCCCTTACCTAAGTGACATCACTCTACTTTTTATTTTGCCAACAGATCATCGTCTGGGGAGATTATGGCCGCATGGATCACAAATCTTTTATGGGAGTGGCCCAGATACTTTTAGATGAACTAGAGCTATCCAATATGGTGATCGGATGGTTCAAACTTTTCCCACCTTCCTCCCTAGTAGATCCAACCTTGGCCCCTCTGACAAGAAGAGCTTCCCAATCATCTCTGGAAAGTTCAACTGGACCTTCTTACTCTCGTTCATAGCAGCTGTAAAAAAATTGTTGTCACAGCAACCAGCGTTACAAAAAAAAAAAAAAAAATCACAGGTTGCAAACCCTGGTAACACTGCATGCTTAATGTTGTGTCTTCTGAGCCTGTTTCTAGGGATACAAAGCAATCCTGTGTTCTCAGAGGAAGTTGCACACATTGTGCCCTAAAGAAGGCCCTCAGGTGAAAGAGCAGAGCTGTGAAGAACTATCAGATTTGGAATTCAATGACACTCGAGTTCTGGTCCAATCTGAAGCCATGGATTAATCTCAAAGAATCAGTCAGTTTCATGCAACAGAAGCCCTTTTCAATGGCACCTTTATATTTTTATCATTCCTTTTTCTTCATTTATCTAACCCCAAAGCCCTGATATGCCACAGAAATGGAGCTATACAGCCATGAAGCGGTGTTACAGGTGAGGAGTGTAATCCTAGGAAGCATCAGGTGAAAAGCAGGAGACCAAAGAAGTGGTCAGGAACAATCATCAGCCCTCCTCTGGGCGGGAATCAGAGCAGTCAGTCCAGCAGGAAGAGTGGCAGACTTTGTAGCTCCATGGGCACGTCAATTACTAATGCTAAGATGTGTTGGACTCTGAAAAACAAAATTCTGTGGCTACACTGTACTGAATGAAATTAAAGAAACTTTTTTTGCATGGACACAGATTAGCTGAATACTTAAATTATTTTCTTGGGGCTGCAACTTGCAAAAAAAAAAAAAAGAATAAAAATCAGCCATTTTCAACAATTTATATTATTTTTAAAAATAAATTTCACTAGTGCATGGTTTTAAAAAGGAGAGAGAATGCAACAGGGTGATACAAAGATACACCATGTTTATTCTTTAATCATAGTCTGTGTTTTGGCAGACATTACAAATGGAAATACTTTCTAGAAGATACTTAAAATTCTCTTTATGTGACAAATAAGTATAATATATTCAATTTATTTCCATGTTAAATATACAAATCTTATGAAGTTCAATATGTGCAAATTTTTCACATCTTTCTCCTTCTCTCACTTTACCTCTTCTCCCTCTTTTAAACTTTTCTTTCTCCCTGCCAGAGTGAACCTTATACTAAAAAATTACAAGTTTTGATCTGATCCTCTCTCATACCCCATGTTTGATTCAGAGCTGTAGATGCCTCTGAATTTGCGAATTTCTCAAGGGAAAATTAACTTTAAGAGCTTTCTTTATTTCAAGCATGTTGAAAAGGATTTTGCAACATGACTTGGGAGTACATTAAAGTAAGTCAGCATGTATTTGACGAAGAAGATATTTGAACTTTTGCAGTTTATTGTACAGTGCATGGTAATTTTTTCACCTTTAAAATTCAGTTTACAGGAAAATTCTAAAATCATGTTGCCATTGTGATGTCCAATAAATTTGTTTTTAGCACCAGCATTATTCATACAGGGGTTAAAGTATTATTTGTAGAAGGTCTTAGGTTTTGTTTGTTTTTTAATCATTTAAAGCAATTTCTTTAGCCAGTTTCCATTTACTATGTGAATAGAAGCACTGCTAAAAATTGGGAACCCTGAAACACAGGGCTGTTTATTAATTCATTTTTCTGTAGTAAAATTCAATTTTTCACAAATTATATTTCTAAAGAAATATAGTAAACATAAATTTGCAACAATTTTAAAGCTCCAGTTTTTAGGTGACTCAAAGAAAGTCATTATGCCTATTAATAGTTATTTGATGCCATCACCAAAAGTCTATGTGAAAATCTCCTAAAGTCAAAACCCCTGCCTTTGGTTTTACAGACGGTTATTACCATTGGGTGGAGCTGCAAGGTCAAATTTCTCCTAAGTTCCCCTATTTAGAGGAAAAGTCACTGGTTATTGTAATAAACCACCCATGGTTCTTTATGTACATTTTGATAACACATTATTATAGCTTGATTTTAATTTTTTGCATTAATTTTTGAAATCCACATACATCTCATTTGTTTAAATTAAGGCCATGCACAAATATTTTTTTTAGTTCAGTGCTGACCATTAAAAACTATCATGCTTGATACGGTGCAAAAGTTAAAATGAGTATCACTAAAAATGCCTTCTTTTTATGTGGTGCAATATGAAATACACCAAGACTGTGTCTTGACATTCTGATGGACCCAGGTAAAGTTGTTAAAAGAACGAATAAAACTTTATTAAAATAATTTAGACACCTGTGTACCAGCAACAATTGATTTAATAGACCTATAGTGTCTATACTATCCCTTAGAATAAAGGTTTATGATTTTCCTGATACTAAGATGCAGTCACATAATCTTTTGTGCATATTCCTATACAAATTATTTCTAATTTTAATAAGAAGGACGTGACTACGGAATATTTGTACATACTTGTCATTATGCAGTATTTATTTAAAAGTTGGTGTTTTTTTTTAATTTTCACATCTGCACCTCGACTTGTGGTTTAGTCATGTAACTAGCACTATGCCAGTGACCGTTGTTGCCCTGTACATAGTATGTTTGAAAAGTAAAGGGAATTCCAGTTGGGAAAAAAGGGCAGATTAGTCCTGTAATGAACACCAACTAATGTAAATCAAATTCATTCTGGTGATGGTATTTAACACTTTAAATAAAACATTTTCTTTACAGGCGTCTGCAGTGCTTTCTCTGACTTTTCTCCCCACACAGCCCTGAGCCTGCTGCAGCTCATTCCCTGAACTCATGTGTCATTTAAAGAATGAAATCACCGTCTCCTACTTCTCGATAACATAAGTGGACTGCTGGTCTTAGCAGCGGCCCTCAGTAGAGCATTTCTTTAAAACGCCAAAGGATTTCTGCTCACACTATGAAAAGGTGCTGTTTTTTAAAAGGTTGTTATTTTGGATTGAGTTTCTTTCTGATTAAATGACTCAGCAACTCACAGATTTTTTGAGTGAAATTTTTAATTTAGTCATGGCCTTCACTGACAGCATAGTCACAAATACTCAGGCACAGGCTCTGCTAGCCCCTGGGTGAAGATGGCGAAGGCATAACTGGCTTTATGCAGCATATGTGTTTCTGCTAAAGTGTCAGTTTTGCTTTGTGGGGAGTGGAGGGTGTGTTTTCGGGATGGGGAGACGTGGTAACCTGACATGTAACAACCTGTCCGGAGACTAGCTTCTACGTGTGGATATGAATGGGTGAGAGGATTTCTCCATATCCTTCTGGGGCGATTCCTCAACTGGGAGAAGGAAACCCTGCAGAGTTCTCATGGGAGTCTGCTTCAGGTTTGAAATTTAAGAGCTAGTTTGGATTCATGTTTAGTAATCGAACTGAAATCTAAGTCTAGCTGTCTCTCTATTCTTGGAAACAACCATTTCCTCCATTTCCAAAGACTCAACTCGAGTCCAATTCCCCCTATCTGTCCCATATATTTTTCCTTTATCCCATATATACCCCCTACTCTAGTGAATTGTTTCTTTGTTGTTCATTCCTGTTCTTTGTTGTTCATATACATTCCTGTATATGAACAACATTTTCCTTTATCCCATATATACCCCCTACTCTAGTGAATTGTTTCTTTGTTGTTCATTCCTGTTTCTTTGTTGTTCATATACATTCCTGTTATAAAAATTCCCTTCCCTTTCTTATGTGCCCTCTCCTGAAAAGCCCTTCTACTTTTCTCAATAATGATCCATGCGAGTCCCTTCTTGCAACTCCCAGCTCACGAATGAGCTCTTTCGGCAACTCCTGACTAAACCCTAACAACATGGCTGCCATTGATGCCAACACCTTCACTTTCCCAGGGACCCCAGATGCCAAGGCTCCATAGGCAACAATAAAGGATATGATGGTCCTGTAGTGGGTATGATAGAATTAGGCAAGAGATCACCAAAGCTGTCTGCCTACTACTGATGTAAACCTTGACATTCTGTGCACGTAAAAATCATGTGCTCAATGTGTTTGTCTCAACTCCCTCAGCTCGTGATGCCCTCAGGGTTCTGTGGGCATTTATGCACTGAAGAAACAGGAGTTCACACATCCACCTCTGGACTGTGAAATGTGTATTGAGAAATACTTTGCAAGAGAGAATTTTTTTAAGTGAACAAACAACAAGTCTGTGCCACACACATCTTCCATATGCCCTGACTCAGGTCACTTAATCTCCAGGATTTCATTTCCTCACCTGGAAAATATGGAGTTTGAGGTAGATTCTCATCTATCATTAAATCAACACTTTAACTAAAACGTAAGCTCCTTCAGGGCAGAGACCGTATCTTCAGTATCAAAAACAATGTTTGACACATAGCTGCTCAATAAACATCTGTCCAATGAAGGTTTATTTAGTCCTTGCTTTATTTGAGGCAC